TTAACCAGTATTTCCTAACTCCAAGTTGTTTACTCTTTCCATTAGATCACCATCCATTCTCTCAAAAATCTAACTGAGGTTAGGTTGGACTACAGAGGAACGAACAGCTGTTTGGGATGATCAGCAGCTTAGAGAATAGCATTAGAACTTACAAGAATGTACCCAGGGTATTGAAATTTATAATAAAAACAAACCTCCCAATTACAAAATAATTTCAGGATAAAAAAGGTTTACACCTAATAAGGCCATTCTCTTCTTTCCCAAAAACTTCATGAAAAGTTAATGCAGACAGTTGGAGCATTTTAGCTCCTCTGCTGGTCTGGCCTCTGACTAAAAATAAACAAGCCCTCTCCCCTGCAGAAGCTTTGCTGAAGCCCAGCAAGAGGTTAGAGAAATAGCAGACATGGGCTTAGCTGATTTGATGCTAGGCTAAGAGAAAAATCCAGGCTTAAGGTCTCTGATGTGAAAAAGAGGAATGGATTGAGAGGGCACCTAACACCTAGTTTCAGTTCAGATACTAACTAGTTACATATGACCTTAAACACATTTTGAAACCCTTTATGATTACTTCCTACATCCTTTCTTAGTTATCTCAGAACATGACCTAGTGCGGAGTTTCTGACACTGTGATCCTTAGACTACCAGCCTCAGAACCACCTGGGAGTGTTTGTTGTTAAATGCAGATTCCTGGGCCCTACATCCAGACCTACTAAACGAAAATGCCCTCAGATGAACCCAGGAAAACCAAGGTATGCTTTCAAAGTTTGCATGCTTAAAATGTGCCAAACACTAGGAGGGCTTTTGAAATAAATTACACATAATTTTGATCCCAACCCCAACATTTACTGGAAAATTACTTCACCTTTATCTCTGTGGAGTTTGCAGCCCCAAGCCTTTTCTTCTCAGTCACACTCAGCCAGCTAAGCCTCTCTGGACCTCACTTTTCCAACCTCTGAAATGGGTAAGACAACATTCAGCATATTGAGTGGATATGAAAAATAAATGAGATCATGCATTTATATCTTCAGTGTGCCTAACAATTTATAACACGTAAAAAATAATAAATATTAGGTAACTTTACTTTGTAATAACAGGCCTTAGCATAATAATAGCAGATATTTGATACTTACTATACATAGTACCTGGCACATTCCATGTCTTAATTCATGTAACTATCATAATAATCCGATGAAGAAGGCACTATTATTATGCTCAGTTCTTCTAGAGAGGAAGAGTCTGAGGCATGGAAGGTTAGGTAACTTGCACAGGGTCACACAGACAGTAGGTGATGGAGTCACAAGCCCTCTATGCGAATCAGCTACAAAATTGAGAATTTCTCTTTTAGAATCACTGCCACCATCACTGCCTTCAACAAATACATGGCAGAGCTGCATCCCACTTAGAAGTTATGAAATTGGGGCCAGATTATTTTGATACATACCACATTTTGAGATACACTGCCAAATTAAGAGGCTAAAAAAATTACATCTCCTGAGTATTTAATGTTCCTCCCTATATAAGTATTATACTATTTTAATTATTATAGCTTTAAAATGTGGTTAAATATCTATTAATATTGATTAGGCCAGATACCCAATGGTGAAGAGAAGATATAATTGAAATTCATAAACTCATGGAAGGGAGAGGCATTTAGCATATTCACCAAACTCTAATAATAATATAATGAATATGTTAAAAATAGAAATCTTTTAAAAAATTTGCTGTGAATCCTGAAAACTAAACTATAAATTCTAAAATTTTGATATAATTATTGGGAAATTTTTAATTAAAATAATGCTTGCAGCCAGGCACGGTGGCTCACACCCGTAATCCCAGCACTTTGGGAGGCTGAGGCAGGTGGATTATGAGGTCAACACATCGAGACCATCCTGGCCAACATGGTGAAACCCCGTCTCTACTAAAAATACAAAAATTAGACAGGCGTGGTGGTGGGTGCCTGTAGTCCCAGCTACTCGGGAGGCTGAGGCAGGAGAATCACTTGAACCCTGGAGGCGAAGGTTGCAGTGAGCCAAGATAGCGCCACTACACTCCATCCTGGCCACAGAGTGAGACTCCATCTCAAAAAAAAAAAAAAAGTGCTTAGTTTTATAATTGTAAATTATAAATATTTAAAAATTCTACTCAAACTATGATCAAATACAAAATTACTATTAACATATTGGTATATTTCCCATTAATCTCCTCATGAAAAGTTATTTTTGTTTTGCTTATATACTTATATTCACACTATTTATATACCTTTACGTCCTATGTCATTTAACATAAAATTTATAAGCATTATTTCTTATATTCACATGCTACTTAAAATTACTTTAATAACTGCATAAGATGCCTACTTCTGAGTTGTAAGTTAAACAACTACAATTATGATTATTTTGACTAATCTCCTACCTAGGTGTTTAGGTTGTTTCCAATTTTGTACATTTACGAATGAAACTGGAATTCATATTTGCCTCACCCAGTTTCAGGATTATTTCCATTAAAAAAATTCCCAGAAGTATAACTGCTAGATCAAATGCAACTCTTTATATCAATAAAAATTATTGAATTATCCATTTCAAAATGTTTGGCAATGTATTTTTAATACATACTAAAAACAAATAAAATGTTTTATTTCTTATTTTGTTTAATCTTCTACTCCTATATCCATATTATATTTTAGCTAGTACAGTGTAGCTTTAAAATATGGTTCAGTGTCTACCATAGCTTGTGTAATTCATTTCTCTTCCTTTCAAAATATTCTGTGAATTTTTGTGTGTTTTTAATCTTCCAGATAAACTTTAGAATGATTTTAAGTCAGAAAATCAAACTTTCATTATGATTTTTACTAAAATTGTGTCAAATCTATAATTTGGAGGTAACTGACATTTGGAAGTATTATTTTTGATATATGGAAACATAGTTTGTCTATTATTTATCTCTTTTTAATTCTTTCAAAGCTTAATCACTTTTTATTCCTATAGGTCACAAATATTCCTTAGTAAAGGTATTCTTAAAGTTTTGTTGCTATAGTGAATGTGCTTCTCCTTTCATTCATTTCTTAACAGCTTTGAGGTATAATTTACATATAAAATTTATAGTTTAAGTATATAATTCAATGATTATTTTTAGTAAATGAGTTGCTCACTTGCACCACAATCTAGTCTTAGAATGTTTCCATCACCACAAAAGGATTTTACCTTCTGTTGGTGGTTTCTCATTTATCTGTTACAGTCAAAGAACGTACTTTATGTGATTTTATTCCTTTTAAATCTATTCAGATGTGTTTTATGGCCTAGAATATGGTCTATTTTGGAGGACAGTCTGTGTGTGCTTGTGAGGAATGTCTATTCTGCTTTTGTTTGGTGGATAGAGTTGGTGGATCAGTAGTCTGCTGATCGTGTTGTGTAAGTGTTAAGTGATACAAAACATATCCTTGCTAATTTTGTATCTAGTTGTTCATCAATTATCGAGATTGGGGTGTTGAAGTCTCCAATTATTATTGTCTATATCTCTCTTTAGTTCTGTGATTTATTGCTCCATGTACTTGGGGAAATCTGAGGTATATATATAACTTTTCTATTTTCCTGTTGAATTAACCCCCTTATCATTATGAAATGTACTCTTTGTCTCAAGTATTTTATTTATTTTTGTCTCAAAGTGTATTTTGTCTAATATTAGTGTATTCACTGCAGGTCTTTAATGGTTACTGTTTGTATGATATATCATTTTCCATCCTTTTAACTTTCAGACTAAATTTTTGAATCTAAAGTCTGTCTCATGGCAACCTGTGGTGGCTCATGCCTATAATCCCAGCACTTTGGGAGGCCAAGGTGAGTGGATCACCTGAGGTCAGGAGCTCAAGACCAGCCTGGCCAACATGGTGAAACCCTGCCTCTATCAATAATACAAAAATGAGCCAGTATGGTGGTGGGCACCTGTAATCCCAGCTACTTAGGAGGATAAGGCAGGAGAATCACTTGAATCCAGGAGGTGGAGGTTGCTTGGAGCCAAGATCCCAACACTGTACTCCAGCCTGGCTGACAGAGTGAGACTCCAACTCAAAAAAAAAAAAAAAAAAAAAAAAAAAAAAAAAAAAAAAAAAAAAAAGGGAAAAGCAAAAGCTTGTCTCTTGTAGACAGAAGATAGTTGGATCTTGCTTTTCAAAATCCAGCCTGACAATCTCTGCCTTTTGGTTGGAGTATTTAATCTATTTACTCATAATGAAATTACATCTTAACCATCCCTAATCTGAAAATCCAAAACTGAAATTCCCCCAAATCCAAAACTTTTTGAGTGCTGACACGAAGTCACAAGTTGAAAATTCCACACCTGACCTCATATGATGGATCACAGTCAAAATGCAGATACACAACACACAGTTTACTTAATGTCTCCAAAGAGACCCTCCCAGCCCCCTTCAGCTGTGAAGTATCTTTTCCACACATGCCCCAGACTTCGTCATGCAGGCACATCCACAAAGGGTAATAAAATGGCACATGTCAGGCAAGACACACCAATGGCGGGTTGCCTGTGATGCCCTACATGAGGCCAAGACCTACATGCCTTACTCATTATGTTGTTTTGTTTTGCTTATTCTCTTCTCTGTGGTATAAAGGTATTGTGGAAAATGTAGAAAGATCTGCAGATACCCTTATGAGTAACAGTAGTAAAGAAAAGAGGAAGCATTTATACTTATCTATAGCACAGAAAGTCAAGCTGTTGAAGAAACTGGATGGTGGTATAAGTGGAAAATGTCTTATAGAAGAGTATAGTGTTGGAGTGACCACCATGTATGACCTGAAGAAAGAGAAGGATACATTGTTGGAAGTTCTATGCTGAAAGTGATGAACAGAAGTTAATGAAAAATAGAAAAGCAATGCATGGAGTGAAATATGAAGTCCTTGAATATGTATTGAAAGAATGGAACCATCAGTGTCACAGTGAATACATGCCACTTAATGGTATGCTGAACATGAAACTTGCAAAGATCTATCACGATGAACTGAAAATTGAAGGGAACTGTGAACATTCAACAGGCTAGTTGCATAAATTTAAGAAAAAGCACAGCGTTAAGGTTTTGAAGATTTGTACCATTTCCTGATCATGAAGCAAGGGAGATATTCACTGATGAGGTTACTAAGGTCATCACTGATGAAAATCTGATACCAGGACAGGTCTGTAATGCTGATGAAACATCACTGTTTCGGCATTATTGCACCAGAAAAACACTGACTACAGCTGGTGAGACAGCTTCAATAGGAATTAAGGATGCTAAGGACAGAATAACTGTTCTGGGATGTGCTAATGCAGCACGCATGCATAAAGAAAACCTTGCTATGATAGACAAAAGCTTATATCCTTGTTGTTTTCAAGGAGTAAATTTCTTTCCAGTAAATTATTATGCTAACAAAAAGGCATAGAGAATTAGGGATATCTTTTCTGATTGGTTTCACAAACATTTGGTACTAGTGGCTCTTGCTTGCTGTAGGGAATCTAGACTGAATGATTAACGACTGCAAGATTTTGGCACTGCTTGATAAGGATTCTGCTCATCATCCAGCAGAAATTCTCATTAAAAATGTTTAGGTCATGTATTTTACCCTAATTGTGACTTCATTAATTCATCCATGTGACTAGGGTGTTCTTGGATCAATAAAGAATAAATATAAAAAGTTTCTTGATCAGCATGCTAGCAACAGTGAACAGAGGCATGAGTGTGGAAAGTTTTCAAAAGGAGTTTAGCACGAAGAATGCCCATGTTTGGAATACAGTGACAAATACACAGTTGTGCATGCCTGGCACAACCTCTGGGCTATAACTATGTTCAGTGATGGTGATGAACAAAGTGGTGACTTTGAAGGTTTCTATATGTCACATGAGAAAAAAAATAATGTCTGACCTCCATACATATACAAAAAAATACACCTTCAGAGTCTGGCAGTAAGATGGAAGAAACAGATGTCATGTAAGTTTTTACCAGCAATAATGCGGCTCTAATTATTCATTCATTGATCCATGGGGAAATAGCCAAAATGGTTCTTAATCAAGGTGATTATGATAATAGTGATGATGAAGATGATGTTAACACCGTAGAAAAAGTGCCTATAGATGACATGGTGAAAATGTGTGATGGGCTTATTGAAGGACTACAGCAGTTTATTTAGTATCCCCAAATGGGTTAAAACATGGATTTTTAGATTTTAAAATGCTGGGCTTCACCCTCAGAGTTTCTCATTCAATAGATTTTGGTCAGGGGACAAGAATGTGTATTTCTAACAAGTTTCCAGGTGATGATGATATCATCCTGGGATCCACACTTTACAATTCAATGACCGAGTATATTTATTTTTATGAGAGAATGTGTATTACTTGATTTCAGTTTATTCTCAATTACACAAAAAATAAATGAGGACACTTAATATTTTGAAAACATAAGATGGAAGAATGTATAGCTATAGCAACACATCTAACTAAACTATTACTCAGTAACCAAAAAAACTCAATAGATTCTCCAAAGCACAAATCAAGATGTCCTTTGCTGAACTGTATGAAGTTTCTGTGTTTTATTTTAATTAACTGACATGCTAAGGACAAACATTTTCTCGAACTTATTTGTTCTATAAATTGTTAACACATGAGTTTAAAAATATTTATATGGTAATAATTATCAGTCATCTTTTCTTTTGATTACTGATTGCTTTTGTGATTTAAAAAAATATTTTTCTATCCCGAGATTAGATATTCACCAGCAATTTCCTGATTTTTGATTTTGTCTTTCTTTACATATATCACTTTGGTCTACCTAGAAATTATTTTGATGCATGTATATTTTACTCAATTTTTAACTAAAATAAATACAATTATTTTTATACAGAAAATTCTTTAGGCATACTATATTCAGGGCATTGCAGTAAATACTCTCAGTGTTTATAATTATCTTTGTAAGATGCATATTAAAACAGCAAACATTGTTGAATTCTCCAAGTTAGTTTTATTTTATAGCATGAGGTGGTATAATCTTCTTAAGCATTCCTGGAAATATTTTTTTAAAAAAAATCACAAACGTATCACACATATCTAAAATTAAGTGTGCCAACTATATACCTTTGATGTTTCCTGAGAGTCCTGAGTTTGCAAAACCTTACCTATATAGCAACATTCAACTGTGTACAATTTTATGAATCAGGCATCACATTTTCCACGAGTCCACTCCACAGAAATGGCTTCAGTCCATTTCATCAAACTGCTATGTTGTGTCAATAAGCTTTCTATGCACTATTCCACTTTTAAGAACTGATGGCCCTTGTACATTTGGGTTTTTTTCAACCAACAGTTGCATGCTAAGAACATCTTCCAAATTCTGTTAGAAGACTGAAGAGGAACTTGGTCAGTTTTTCAGCAGTCATCCATGTCCTCTTGTTCTCATTTCTGTTTTCTTCCTCCAAAAAAAATCACTTCCCCTATCTTTGGCTCATTTATTTTTCTATGGTATATCACTGCCTAGCATTGGAGTTGTTTTAACTTTTTCCTTCACCTAGCATTACTTATCAACATGATAGTTACATTCCCAAAAACTATATTGTAAAAGAAAGCAGGGATGAAATATTTAAGACCTGATAGGAAAAGCAGGTTTAGGAGATCAGAGTTATAGTGAATCTAAAATAAAGGCTGATGGCTCATTAAATAAATCAACTAATGGCATTTTAAATATTTTTAAATAGAAAAAATTGGCATTGTTCAATAACTAGTATTCCTTCTTCCTAACAAACTTTTTATTTCATTAACCTACTAATCATCTAAGATTCTTATGAATATGTTTTTCCTTCTTGTAAATAAAAATTGTTATGAAATATTTTTTCTTGGATCTTCATGAAATGAAAAATGCTTTTAAGTTTTATTATTCAATTACCTTATTTAGCCCTGGAAAATTGAAGAAGAAAATGCCAGTGCACTGTGATATAGTCTTAAAATCCTTCTAAATGCATTGTTTTATATTCAAAAGAACTTAATGCCAAGGCATAAATGACCACAGCAGAGCACTGCTCTACCCTAAAGGTTTTACATCCCAATTCCTTTCCTTTGGCTTATGTTGTCTCAGTTTTCTATATTTCTCTCAAGGTTACGTTACAAAATTATCTATACATACTTGCTCTTCCATATATTTTACCTCTTCTTCTCAGGGCCCTATGTTTTGCTGTAATTTTAAAAATTATCTTCAAGAAAAATTGCCCAATTTTTACAAACATAGTATCCTAAATTCCCACATTTGTGAAAAAAGTATAAATATGTAAATACACATATGTAAAATTTTGTACAGTAGGAATGTTCATTGGGGAAACGTTACTGAAACTGACACAAAGTGTTTAACAGAAATTTGCTTAAAGGGATCAAATTTCACCTGGCATAGGAACATATTTAAAACAGTGGGGTTGACACAATAGCTACATCTGTGTAACCAAACCATCAAGGCTGACAAACTAAATCCAGTTGTTAGTAAAGTTAATGACTAATTCTGATCAATACATGGCCAAAAGAAAAAGAAAACACTGTATCATAAGAGCTGAAAAACATCTACTGGGAAATGACTATTTTGTGAATACTTAAAAGCCTTATAAATGTACTATTATATTTTCACTTTTTCTAAAGTATTATAATTGGCAGGGCTCAAATTAGTAAAGTTAAATATATTTCAACATTTTATTAAACACTGAAAATATTTTATCCATATCAAGTATCAGGGGCTTAAAATGAGCTATTCCAAAAAAAAGTATCTCTCATCAATACTTTCACTTTAAAAGAATTATTATAATTTATCCATATATGAAATACAAAAATTATTAGAACATGTATTAGGCTTAAATTGATTACAAATAAAAAACATTAATCTTGCCTGTAATCCCAGCTACTCAGGAAGCTGAGGCAGGAGAATCACTTGAGCCCGGGAGGTGGAGGTTGCAGTAAGTGGAGACTGAGCCACCGCACTGCAGCCTGGGCGACAGAGTGAGACTGTCTCAAAAAAAAAAAAATTAATACGACAACACAATAATAAATAAATTTAGCTCATCACAAGGGAGCATGGTCATTAAAATGAGTTTAGCAGAATAGTCAATTCAAACTTATTTCCAAAGACTAACAGTATAAATTATAGGCAGTTTGAGATTTAAAATGTGGCAAACCAAAAATAGGGCAGTATAAAGGCTACAGAGACTCAACTACCAATGAATGACAAAGAAAAACTGGCCCAATAGTTAGTCAAAATGTGACTATTAGTACTATTAGGCTAAAATTAAAAGTATTAATAAGTCTATTGATTATAGCAAATAAACCGCCAAAAAGCTCTAACAACTAAGACCCCTTTAACAGCTGAATCAACTTAATTCTTCTTAGACAAATGCTTTTTGCCACAAATATTCATTATACATCCATTTACATATTATGTTCTTAGAAAATAAGAGAAAAAAATCAGAAAAGGAGGCTTCCACATAATAATAGGAATTATTTTTGAAAGAAAATCTGACGTGGGAATCCTAATCTAATTACTGTATCAAAGTCAACCAATTCTTGGTTGAAAGTAAACTACAGTATCATTTCATAAGAGTGTTTACTGATGAAATTAGCCAGGATAAATTGTAATGTTAACAGCCATAATAAATAAATGTCATAAAATACTAATTACTTTTAGTCAACAAAATAAGGTTATTTAACAACTGTCTTAGTCCATTTATTTTTCTATAAAGGAATACCTGAGGCTGGGTAATTTATGAAGAAAAGAGGTTTACTTGGCTCACAGTTCTGTAGGCTGTACAAGAAGCATGGTACCAGCAGCTATTTCTGGTGAGGGCCTCAGGCTGTTTCCACTTGTGGGTGAAGGTGAAGGAGAACCAGCATGTGCAGAGATCACATGGTAAGCGAGGAAGCAAGACAAAGCAGCAAGAAAATCGATAGGAGGGAGGTGCCAGGCTCTTAACAACCAGCTCTGACAGCAACTAATAGAAAACTCACTCATTATCACTAGGAGGGCATCAAGCCCTGTGTCAGGGATCCACCCCCATGTCTGAAAACATCTCCCATTAAGCCCCACCTCCAACACTGGGGATCAAATTTCAACGTGAGATTTGGAGGGATCCAACAAACCAAATGATAGCAATAATGCTCCCAAAATACAGCAGGTATATGAAATATAGCATTACTAATGAAGTGTCCTTTACATCTTCTCTGCCTGCTTCATTAGTGAATTTATTACAATAAAGTTTAAAATAAGGCAAAGAACATTCACCTTTCGGGCCAGGCACAGTGGCTCACGCCTGTAATCCCAGCACTTTGGGAAGCCGAGGCAGGCGGATCACGAGGTCAGGAGATCGAGATCATCCTGGCTAACACGGTGAAACCCCGTCTCTACTAAAAATACAAAAAATTAGGCCAGGCGCGGTGGCTCACACCTGTAATCCCAGCACTTTGAGAGGCCAAGGCGGGTGGATCACCTGAGGTCAGGAATTCGAGACCAGCCTGACCAACATGGAGAAAACTGATCTCTACTAAGGAAAATACAAAATTTTAGCCAGGCATGGTGGCACATGCCTGTAATCCCAGCTACTCAGGAAGGCTGAGGCAGAAGACTCACTTGAACCTGGGAGCAGAGGTTGTGATGAGCTGAGATCGCACCATTGCACCCCAGCCTGGGCAACAAGAGCAAAACCCCGTCTCAAATAAATAAATAAATAAATAAAACAAAAAAATTAGCCAGGTGTGGTGGCACACGCCTGTAGTCCCAGCTACTCAGGAGGTTGAGGCAGGAGAATCGCTTGAACCCGGGAGGCAGAGATTGCAGTGAGCTGAAATCTGGCCACTGCACTCCAGCCTGGGCGACAGAGCAAGCCTCCATCTCAAAAAAAAAAAAAAAAAAAAAGAGAAAAAACAACAAAAAAACAAAACCATGCACCTTTCCCTGATTTAAATGATTCATCAGTAATTATCCAAATACATGGTACTAGCCTATTAGGGAAATACCATGGTTTTAAGACAGTTGTTCTCAATCTTTTTTTTCTTCTTTTCACGAAGGCCCATTCAGGCTAGAGCAGAGAGGGGGAAGCTTACATCCAGTAAACAAAATAGCAGTGATTTAAATAAAACTGAGACCAGAAAACCGACTGCTTTCTACATTTTAGGAACTGATTATCATAAACATAAACTTATCTAACAATATCTGTATTTCTATTTGTAGCAAGCACAAAAGTTACAGTGTGCAGCACACTTTAATCACTGCGTGATTTAATTACTGTGTCAATAAAGGCAGTGGCACAGTCAGAATTTGACAGAATTGAGAAAAGTCCTGCTGAAAAGATGAGACAAGTTCTGAGATGATCATTTTTTATAATGTAAGCACTGTGTACATTTATAAATGGCACGGTAGGGATGGGAGTGGGCTGGGGGTAGAGAATTCCGTAAAACAAGGGAACTTGAGGAAATGCAAAAGACTGAAAAAAACCTGGCATCTTCCAAAGGGTAAAATTAGTATGATTGTTTAAACTATTTTGTCCTTAATTTTAGTCATTTCTAATTTAACAGCTAAAGAACAATTACTGTATAATAACTGAAATATTTAGTATACTTGGTATTACAGCACCCTCTATCACATGATCATATACAGAATACATTTCTATGAACTGGTTGCTTTAATCTGTGAACATTTATGTAGCTCTCTACTGGTTCTAGGGTTTAGTTTACTACTTCCCATCCACGGAGTCAAAAGGACTACTAACTTGTGCAGGCTTAGTATCACCAGTATATTTTAGTACCGTCTGTCCTGCAACAGCAAAAAGCATTATTGACAAAGCAATCCTGAACTCTAAATTATTCCAGGTGTGGTCCTAGTACCAACAGCATCAGAATCACCTGAGATTTTACTAGAGCTACACTAATCCAGCTGTATCCTCAGACCTTCCCTCCCAGTTATAACCTCTGGTGTTGAGGCCCAGCAATCTGTTTTAACAAGCCTTCTAGAGAATCTGGATGCATGCTCCAGTTTGAGAAGCATTACTATAGGAGAAATACAATCAAAGAGTCAAGTTAACATGTGCTATCTAAACTCTAAAGGAAATTTGTTTCATTATATATTTTGATATCCACAGCACCATTCCAATAAAACATTTAGAACAACTCTGTTAGTACTCCAAGATTACAGGAAAAAAAGAACATTATTAAAGGAAAATGTGTTGATTTTACTAACTTTGGGGAAATTACTTTTCCTTTCTCTGATTATCTAAAAGAAACGTGACATGCAAACGAATCTACATTGAGCATTTCTGAGGCTACCTTTCTGAAACTTCCATGGCCTATTTTAAAGCAAATTACTACATTCTGCTTCTCGATGGGTTCCTAACATACACAGCAGGCTTTTACAACAGCGCTTTAATAGGCCAAAGGAAACAAAAGCTTTTACAGCAGAGGCCAATGTAAGCCACAAAGCTCGTGTCATCTTCCTACCAGGCAATTAATACAGGGTCCCAGTCCTCAAAGATTAAAGAACTGATACGGGGAAGACTGAGAATGACCCAGCAACAACGCATAAGGAAGCAAAAAATAAAAGGACGCCGTTTCTTCTGGACTTAAAACTAGAGAAAGAACAGTTTCCGCTCCATTTTGGGTTTGTAAAGCTCCTCCTACAGGCAGCTTCCGCTTCAGAGTCGCCACAAAGTCCCTCCCGCGCGGGAACTCGGCGGGGCGGAGACTCGGGTCCCTCCCCGTCCAGGGCGGGAGAAAGGAAAGCAGGGGCCACGGTTTCTCTGGAAGGTTCCGAGAGAAGGGCGCGTGCCACCTCCGCGGGTGGCGGGAGACTCGGCACCAGATGGCGCTGCCGCACCGAGAGCCAGAGCCTGGGCCGCTGGGGAGACGGGAAGAGGCGTCACCGGATCCCTTCCTTTGCGCTCGTTGCCGGAAATGTGCGCTGCAACCAGCCTCTGGTCCCGGATATTAAGACTTCTGGAGGGTTCCCGCGTGAGGGCGGGGCCAGAACCGGAACCGAACGGCGACCGACGAGCCCCGGAGCGGAAACCCGGGGCGGCGCCAGCGGGCCCTGGTTGCTGGTGCGCGCGCCTCGTCTTGGTGGGAGGGCGAGGAAAAAAACCTCTTTAAAAAATTTTTTTACAGGATTCTATAAACCTGGAGAGTAATCCTAAGAAAAATCATCAGAAGAAAGGAATTTGTAGAACTAAAACTGCAAACATCCAGAATCTTGATGGTGTGCCAAGCCAAATGTCAACTGGAACTCAACCAAAAACTAAAGTAAGTTTTAGTTTTCTTACATATGCCCCTGGGAGATATTAAGAGTGATACTGTTTTTTTACAGGTGCTCTCTGATAACAGACCCAAAGAAAGAGTGGGTAAGTCTCCCTGAGAAAATGTTTTCCTGTTTACTCACAATTTTATCTCTCTTGTGTTTTTCAGAAATTGAGGCAAAAGAAGCATGTGACTGGCTCCGTGCTGCCGGGTTCCCGCAATACGCTCAGTTATATGAGGGTACGTCAGCCCTTCGCTTCGCTCTTACACAGAGTACATCAACTTCTTTGTCTTTCTCTCTCAGATTCACAATTTCCCATCAACATTGTGGCTGTCAAGAATGATCATGATTTTCTTGAAAAGGACCTTGTAGAACCTCTTTGCAGGTAAACCATGTGAAGTATTTTTGTTTCTTTCCAAAGTAATCATCACATTTTTCTTTCCTTTTAGACGACTAAATACGTTGAACAAGTGTGCCTCAATGAAACTTGATGTGAACTTCCAAAGGAAAAAGGTAGGTGCCCACACCTTAATAAGAATGTGGCTTGCTAATGAGCATTTTCCTTGGTGCTCTGCAGGGTGACGACTCCGATGAGGAAGATCTTTGTATCAGCAACAAATGGACTTTCCAAAGAACCAGTCGCAGGTGGTCTCGTGTGGACGACCTCTACACGCTGCTCCCTCGAGGAGACAGAAATGGGTCACCGGGAGGCACGGGGATGAGGAACACGACCAGCAGTGAGAGCGTCCTCACAGACCTGAGCGAGCCTGAGGTCTGCTCCATTCACAGCGAAAGCAGTGGAGGCAGCGACAGTCGCAGCCAGCCGGGCCAGTGCTGTACAGACAACCCGGTCATGCTGGATGCCCCACTCGTCAGCAGCAGCCTCCCACAGCCCCCCAGAGATGTCCTCAACCACCCCTTCCACCCCAAGAATGAGAAGCCCACGAGGGCTAGGGCCAAATCATTTTTGAAACGCATGGAAACACTCCGAGGGAAGGGAGCCCACGGGAGGCATAAGGGGTCTGGGCGGACAGGTGGCCTGGTGATCAGTGGGCCCATGTTGCAGCAGGAGCCAGAGTCCTTTAAGGCTATGCAGTGCATCCAAATACCAAATGGAGATCTCCAGAATTCGCCGCCACCTGCCTGCAGAAAAGGGCTCCCATGCTCTGGCAAGTCGAGTGGCGAGAGCAGCCCGTCGGAGCACAGCAGCAGCGGGGTGAGCACGCCCTGCCTGAAGGAACGCAAGTGCCACGAGGCCAACAAGCGCGGGGGCATGTACTTGGAGGACCTAGATGTGCTGGCGGGGACAGCACTGCCGGATGCAGGGGACCAAAGCCGTATGCATGAATTTCACTCCCAAGAGAATTTGGTGGTGCATATTCCCAAGGATCACAAACCAGGAACATTCCCCAAGGCACTTTCTATTGAAAGCCTCTCTCCCACAGATAGTAGCAATGGGGTTAATTGGAGGACCGGTAGCATCTCCCTGGGCAGAGAGCAGGTCCCTGGTGCCAGGGAGCCCCGGCTCATGGCGTCCTGCCACAGAGCCAGCCGAGTCAGTATCTATGACAATGTCCCTGGCTCCCATCTGTATGCCAGCACAGGAGATCTTTTGGACTTGGAGAAAGATGACCTTTTCCCTCACTTGGATGACATTCTGCAGCATGTCAATGGGCTCCAAGAGGTAGTCGATGACTGGTCCAAAGATGTCTTGCCTGAACTGCAAACTCATGATACATTGGTTGGGGAACCTGGCTTATCCACCTTTCCATCTCCTAATCAGATCACCTTAGATTTTGAAGGTAACTCTGTCTCAGAAGGTCGGACGACACCCAGTGATGTGGAAAGAGATGTAACATCTCTTAATGAATCTGAGCCTCCTGGGGTCAGAGACAGGAGGGATTCTGGTGTAGGGGCCTCTCTGACCAGGCCAAACAGGTAGGTGGCATGCACTTGTGAAATGATTTTTCGACTGGCTTCTCTGATGGTCTCTCTGGTAAAGGCGACTCCGATGGAACAGTTTCCAGCTGTCGCACCAGCCCCGGCCGGCCCCAGCATCGCCCCACATCAGCAGCCAGACGGCCAGCCAGCTGAGCCTGCTCCAGCGCTTCTCACTGCTCCGCCTCACGGCCATCATGGAGAAGCACTCCATGTCCAACAAGCACGGCTGGACATGGTGCGTAGCACATTCACCTAGGAGGGGATCCTGGCTTGCATGACCTGGTTTCTGTAAATTCTAGGTCAGTTCCAAAGTTCATGAAGAGGATGAAAGTTCCCGACTACAAAGACAAGGCTGTCTTTGGCGTTCCTCTCATAGTCCACGTCCAAAGAACGGGACAGCCCCTGCCTCAAAGTATTCAGCAAGCACTGAGATATCTACGCAGCAACTGCCTCGATCAGGTAGGGCTGTAACCCCCCCGCTGCTGCCCCACCTGGCTGACACATCCCTATGGCTTTGTTTCAGGTGGGTCTTTTTCGCAAATCAGGAGTGAAGTCTCGAATCCATGCCCTTCGCCAAATGAATGAAAACTTCCCTGAGAACGTCAACTATGAAGACCAGTCTGCTTATGATGTGGCGGATATGGTGAAACAGTTCTTCCGGGACCTCCCTGAGCCTCTTTTCACCAACAAGCTCAGTGAGACCTTTCTCCATATCTATCAGTGTAAGTGGAAATAATGAGATTGGTGTTCTCGTCCTCCAATGACCTGGCATCCACTTTTCCTCAGATGTCTCCAAAGAGCAGCGGCTGCAGGCCGTGCAGGCTGCCATCCTGCTACTGGCCGATGAGAACAGGGAGGTCCTGCAGACGCTCTTGTGTTTCCTGAACGACGTCGTCAACTTGGTGGAAGAGAATCAGATGACGCCCATGAACCTGGCAGTGTGTCTGGCCCCCTCCCTCTTTCATCTTAATTTATTGAAGAAAGAAAGCTCTCCACGGTGGGTTTTTTTTCTCAGTAACAACAGTAATCGATCTGCTTAGCACACTCACGTTCAATTACAGAGTCATACAGAAGAAATATGCCACTGGGAAGCCAGATCAAAAGGACCTCAACGAGAATCTGGCAGCAGCTCAGGGGCTAGCGCACATGATCATGGAATGCGACAGACTTTTTGAGGTGAGCAAAAGGCTCGAACCTCCGCCTCCCTATGTGTTGCCCTTTCATGCATCCGTTGGTCTAGGTTCCACACGAGTTGGTGGCCCAGTCTCGTAACTCGTATGTGGAGGCTGAGATCCACGTGCCAACCCTGGAAGAATTGGGGACACAGCTGGAGGAGAGTGGGGCAACTTTCCACACTTACCTGAACCATCTCATCCAGGGCCTCCAGAAAGAAGCCAAGGAGAAGTTCAAAGGATGGGTCACGTGCTCCAGCACGGACAATACAGATCTTGCTTTCAAAAAGGTAATCTCAGAGGATGGAAAAAGATCACCCCCCCTCTTCAGCTTCTGACGTTGTCTTTCCCAAGGTGGGCGACGGGAACCCGCTGAAGCTGTGGAAGGCTTCTGTGGAGGTGGAAGCACCCCCCTCAGTGGTCCTGAACCGCGTGCTGAGAGAGCGCCACCTGTGGGACGAGGACTTTGTGCAGTGGAAGGTTGTGGAAACTCTAGACAGGCAAACAGAGATCTACCAGTATGTGCTGAACAGCATGGCTCCCCATCCTTCCAGAGACTTTGTGGTTCTCAGGTGAGCCTGACTCTAGGGTTTATGATGTTCTGATGACTCTGATGTGCGGATTGTTTTGCTACAGGACCTGGAAAACTGATTTGCCCAAAGGAATGTGTACCCTGGTGTCCCTCTCCGTGGAGCATGAGGAAGCCCAGCTCCTGGGTGGTGTGCGAGCAGTGGTGATGGACTCGCAGTACTTGATAGAACCGTGTGGCTCTGGCAAGTCAAGACTGACTCACATCTGCAGGATAGACCTGAAGTAAGTGCTGACTCCCTTAATGGCAGGCTCAGTCCCACTTCCTTTCTGATTTCTTTCCCCACAGAGGTCACTCCCCAGAATGGTACAGCAAAGGCTTTGGACATCTGTGTGCAGCAGAAGTTGCCAGGATTAGAAACTCTTTCCAGCCCCTCATTGCTGAGGGCCCAGAAACTAAAATCTGAGTTTTGCCCAGTGTGACATCAAACTCAGGGAAGAGGAAGCTAAAGTGACGAGTGTGGCAGAGAGTGTGCATGTGAGAAAGCGAGAGAAAGAGGAACTGAAGGACGCGGTTAATGCCTAAAAATGGAAACGTTAAGAAGTTGGAATGTTGGAGATGCAAGAATTTCCAAGAACTTTCTTAGCCTTCCTGGAGATGGCTACATCCCTACTAATATAATTTTAAAATGAGAACTTTATATATATTACTTAAAATTAAATGGACTATTCCTTGTGCATTGCCTAATTTGCTATTTAAAGGCTTCTAAGAAGCGTATACCTAACTGTAAATAAATGTATGTATAGCATATGTACATATGTGTGTATATCTCCATCTTTACTGTATATATGTAAAATACCAATTTTATATAGAATTGTGTGTTTTGAAAATGACGGTGTCTGACTCAGTGAGTCCCTTCCTCACACAGTTCTTTCCAAGTGGCTCTGGGCCCCATCTCTCCACTGTCCTGTAAGCTGTGCAGAACCTGCTGCTAACACCAAGGTGTGAACATGCCCTGATGCCTAACCAAAGATGAGTTAACCAAAGGAAAATAACATTAAAGGAGACTTATGTGTTAACGCTTTGTTTCTGCTATTCAAAAACTGAGAGTGGAGATCTGGGATAAAGCAAGGAAATAATAATTACTCCTCCTTAAAGCAAATGGGGGGGTGAGAAGTCATTACCAAATTTAAAGCTAGATGAGGAGTTGCCACTGGGCCCAGTAAGATGGAATTTCAGTGAGATATGGACCACCGGAGTCAGCGAGAGTGACTGAAACAGAAGCGATACCTCTCGCTCCCATGCCCATCACTACAGACCCCAAGTCAAGATGAATATCATAGCCTTTACTTCTTCACAGCCAAAGGGAGCCCCTGTGTTGTCTCAAGTTTTTATAAATACATTTCATAATGTTATTAAATGTCATTCTATTTGACCAGTGGCCTATTTGGTCACAGTTAATTGGTGTTTTCTTATTGCACTGAATTCAACTCCAGACACCATACAAAGGGAGATGATGGCCATTCCGTTCAAATCCTAGATCGTTACAGCTTCAGGGAATTCATATTTTGTTATGTGTAGGATACTCTTAAAATGTAATTCATTAAACTTTTACAATCTGAAAGACAGGGTTTTTAACTAACATGAGACCAAAACTATGTTCTTTGATTAGTTTTAGATAGTATAATCGGGTTTATTAATTCTTCTGTGTTTCTTCACTAGCCAGTCCAAGCTACCTATGCATTTGACCCAACCTTATTTATTATTGTACAGATGAAGCGAATTGACTCCCTTTAGCCAACTGCTAATGGATCGAATGTGCTTTTTATTGTAATTCAACAGCTATAGAGAGAAAGATAACTTATTGTGTGTTTGATTTCAGGGAGAGAGATTTTCTTTGGTCATCCATAATAGAGATTGATAAGATTTAGCAACTGGTGTTGGAGAAAAAAAGAAAAGCAAATGAGTGTTTTCAGGTTTTTTTGCATTATATGCATTTATGTAATGTTTCTGTTATCAGCAATGTGCAATTATTTTATTGAGAGGAATAAAAAAGCTTTCTATGAGTTTGGTATGGTGCGAGGAAAATCTTACAGTTTGAATTATGACCTAGAAATTTTTCATTCCCATATCTACCTAAGAAGGAAGCAGTAAATCCATAATTTACCTTTTGGGCAATGCTTTGTGAGCAAAACAAAGTCACTTCTGCCATAACATCTTGAATTTAACCATATATGCCAGATTACTTTATATGCATCAACAAGATCACCAGTGAAGTTTAATCTAGCTAAACACTGGTCCTGCTCCTGAGATGGGATCCTATGTGTTTGGAAAACGTGATAGGCACACGAGGATGAGTGGCTTTGTATCGCCCAGAGAGGTGCTTGTCCAGATTTCACATGCACATGAATTGCCTGGGGATCTTGTGAAACTGCAGACTCTGCTCCAAGTAATCTGGGCTGGGCCTGAGATTCTGCATTTCTAAGGAGTCTCAGGGATGCCTATGCTGCTGGCCTAAAACCACACTCAGAAACGAGGACCTAGAAGATCCCTAAAACAGAATAAGAACAAATGTGATTGTATTTCTGATTCTCCCTCTCTTCGAATTATCTGACTTTTTTGTTTTTGTGCACATAGTAATCATATCACCGCTGCATAACAACACAGTGCATCTTTTTAAAACAAGGAAAAGGGAAAAAAAGGAGAAAAAACGATGCATCAAGCTTGTTTGTCAAATACCACAGTATTTTATTCATTGTTATCTTGCCAATGGAAATAAAGTATGATATTGCATTTAAATATTATATTTATACCTCATGTATATTTTTACCTCAATTGTTGATATCAATCATCAATTGTAAATAAATAATTGCCAAGGCAAATAAATTTATATATATTAAATATTTCCTATTTTCTATAAAATAGATGTTGATTTTCATGCTTCATCTTTAAAT